CACTTTTTATTTCGACTTTTTGTAACACGTATTTGACTGTAGTTTCAGATATTCAGGTGAAACATTCTAGAGTACCAGGATTCTGATCTGACTTGAGAGCTCTTGATCCTATAAGGAAAATGCAGGCTTAAGTTATCTTTGCCTTGGACAAGTACATGAAAGAAAAGAAATTCTAGCTGACCTGACTACTGACTGGCTCGAGAGGTAACATAGTTAGGTACTCTCAAATTTACAGTCCAAAGTATGACAGTATGTTCCCCTGCCAGCAGATTCATGAAACCTGATGTGTAAAAATTACCTTCATATTACAGTGTGGCTTATTCAAGTATTTTTACTAAGCACTCACAGGGTTAATGTCTTTAATGTTTGAGCAGACTTTTTAGAATTTTGGTTTGATGAAAAGTAGGCCATGAACATTTGCTGAGTACTTAGATGTAAAGAGTTCTGAGTGATTATAGTCATGAATTTAAATGAAATGTATTTAACTTCCAGGGTGAAAAGGAACAGCCTGTATTTGCAATGACCGGCCTTCGATGGGGATCTTTCAGAGATGCTGGCGTCAAAGTTAGCAAGTAAAGGATTACTATATTGATGTGTGATGTTTCTTATCAGATTTTTATCTTGGTCTTTTCACAGGTACTGGTATCTTGGGCCTCTAAAAATCAAAGCAGCCCACTTTTTCAGCACTCTTAAGGTAAATGTGATTTACAGTGTAGAAATTTGCTGATAACAAAATTTTTCTCTCTCCACATTAAAAGGAGTGGCCTCAGACTCATCAAGCCTCTATCTCATACACGGGACCTACAGAGAGACCTCCCAATGAACCAGAGGAGACCCCTGTACAAAGGCCTTCTTTGTACAGGAGAATATTACGAAGGCTTGCGTCCTACTGGGCACAACCACAGGATGGTGAGCAATGTGGCGACTAAAGATTGGAGGGCGAAACTGACCTGTATCTAATGGATTCCCACAGCCCTTTCCCAAGAGGTGAGCCCGGAGGTCTGGAAAGATGTGCAGCTGTCCACCATTGAACTGTCCATCACAACACGGAATAATCAGCTTGACCCGACAGTAAGTGTGCTTTTTTATTAGAAAAGCATTTGAGTAATGACGTTAGTGTTCTTAACCTTTTTAGAGCAAAGAAGATTTTCTGAATATCTGCATTGAACCTGACACCATCAGCAAAGGAGACTTTATAACTATAGGGTAAGTGGACTGGGGTTCACAGGAAATGAGGCGGTCTTAAGCTTGCTTTTTCCTGTGCTCACAGAAGTCGAAAGGTGAGAAACCCCAAGCTGCACGTGGAGGGCACGGAGTGTCTCCAAGCCAGCCAGTGCACTTTGCTTATCCCGGAGGTGAGTGGGGAAGGGGTCGGTAGTCACAGCATTTGAGCTGTTCTGAATATTCTCTTCTCCCCAGGGAGCAGGGGGCTCTTTTAGCATTGACAGTGAGGAGTATGAAGCGATGCCTGTGGAGGTGAAACTGCTCCCCAGGAAGCTGCAGTTCTTCTGTGATCCTAGGAAGAGAGAACAGATGCTCACAAGCCCCACCCAGTGAGCAGCAGAAGACAAGCACTCTGAGACCACACTTTAGGCCACCGGTGGGACCAAAAGGGAACAGGTGCCTCAGCCATCCCAACAGTGTCGTCAGAGGGTCCCCAGGGCATTTTCATGGCAAGTACCCCTCTGCCCCCACTCCAGCAGTGCTTCCCAAAGTGTGCTCTGTCACCTGCTTTGCAATCGGCTTCCATTAGCGCATGTTTTATTTTGGTGTGACGGTTGGCCCTCCTAAACACGGACTTTCCTCAGGCTGGTTCAAGACGGAAAAGGACTTTCTTCTGTTTTCTTCCAAAGTGCAACCACAGTGGAGAGCCCACGGTGGGCTTAGCCTGCCTAGGCCCTTCCATTTCTCTTCTTTGACCGTGCTAGGAATTCCAGGAAAGTGCATTCCTGCCCTGGTGACCTTTTCCTATGTCTAGGCTCCTCCACAGGTGCTGCTATTTTGTGAGCTCCGGCTCCTGTTTAGCTTTTATTTCAGTTCTAACCTCAGTCCAGAAACATATGTGAGGTTGTTTCCCTCTTCAGCCACGGCTACAATACCGGAAAATGCTAGTTTTTATTTATTTTTTTAAGTAGTGCTTCCTAAATGGTTTGCATGAGAGCCACCTGGGGTACATGTTGAAAACTTATTTGGGGTCTACCCCAAACCTAATAACCCAAATTTGGGGATGGGGCCCAGGAATATGCATTTTTAAAAAGTCATCTGCCCTTCCCAGGTGATTCTGTAAGTTGTCCCTCAACTGTACTTGGAGAAATCGTGTTTTAAAGCAGTAGTCCACAAAGTATTCTGCTCATGTGCCCCCAAAAGTATTTTGAAAAATCATGTATACCCTCACCCATCTAAGTTGATATCTAAAATTTTATCTAAGTTGGTATCTAAAATTTTTCATGGGAAGTTAAATAGTTGACAAAGTATGTATTTGCTGGTGTCGTGTAAATATTGGTATTTTAAAATAAAAACTGTTACATCACTATTTTAAACATATCCAGTACAATTTAAATATCACAACAATTTGACACCCTTCATTCATTTATAAAAATAAATGAGCTAGTTCTTTAGTAGTTAAACATTTCAAATTGGCTTTTCTCCTTCTGTATTTCCATACCACTTTTCAGCCAAGAATCCTATCATAATGTAATCTATTATGCCCGACATCTTTTAATCATTCACCCCATTACTTCTTGTCAACAAAAAATATAAATGGAAATTTTTTTTTTAGCTCTTGCTTTAAGTGTTTGTTTGTTATCTCAGTCCAGAACCAATATTATCGTAATTAATTATTGGTATATAATGAAAACGGTATTAATTCTTGGATGATTAAAAGTTTTTTTATTAGAATGTTCTTTATCCTAATTAGTTCATTTATCCAAGAATACATGAATGTGATTTACAGCTGAGATGGGGTTCAACCTCAGCTGTATTCCTTGTTTCTGTATAGATGTAAGCACATAAATTCGATGGAATAGAATTACGTTAACAATGTTTTTACAGTTCTTTGGATTCCTTTGGCATTTTGACAAAGATCACAGTGCTCTATCATCAAGAATTATTAATGATGATCTATCAACTAACAAACAACTTGATTAGATTCTCCTTTAGTCTGTTGAAAGCAGAGAACTGAAATCCACCTGATTTACCATGGCTTTGCCAGCCAGTCATTAGCACCATTTACTTTTACTATCGCTGACATTTTCCTTTGTTCAGTGGCCCTGAGGTTCTTACACTCTAGGGGGCAGTGCACCACAGGAAGATAGATCAATGAGGGAGGATTGCGAGGGGGAAGGGGAGGAAGCAGAGCTGGCAGGCCTTAGCTACAGGCTCTCTCTCAGGCAGATCCCTTTTAAGATACATACACCATGCCCACACATCCCATGGAGAGAGACCAATGCTTTAGTAGATTACAGAACAGCTATGAAAAGTCCATGAATGAAGATCACAAAAAGGAAGGCTTTCTTATTTCATACTGTATTCTTCAGGGTGGTAAAATTTCTGCTTTTGGCAAAAACATAACAGACGGTTCCAAACATCAGCATAAAGATCACTCATCCCATACCACCCACAGGTAGGGAGGAAGGATGCTGTAGTATATGAAAACAAAAGTTTTCACCTGAGCTGAGAGCATTTAGCATATCGTGGTTCTGTAACAATATCAAGGACCAGTGCAGAATCTGGCTTTCTTTTCTGATAGGCTACCAGTGTGTGTTTATGTGTGCTCATTTTGTGGTTCTAATCATAATGGTACATATAATTAGGGAAGGATATGGAAGCCACTTTAGAATCTTATTCATTTTTAAATATAAATATGCCTTGTTTCAAACTTTGTTTTCTTGATTCAGGCTTTCTTTCCTG